TACAGTTTTGTTTATATTGTATATTTAAAGATACTGCTAATAACCTATATAAATTTAAGTGACTTGAGGCCTATAATACAATCTGCTACTTTACTAATTCATAAATTCAAAAAAAATTCTATGGCATAGGAACCAACTGCCTTGCCTTCAAGACCTAGTAACTTTCTCTATAAATCTCGTGTTAACTGAAATTTTTTTTAAATATATTTTTTAGATTGGTAATATTTAAACCAGCAAATACTTAAAGCTTTATTAAACATTTTAATCAGATAAGTGAGTAAAGCTTTTATTTGCCATTTGGATGCCTTCGTTCAAAGTGATAGAGTGTTTTGCTGATAGTGCTGTAGCAGCAGTTGTAAAGTAGCCAAAAGCCACGTTGTTTATTTACTGGTTTGTGGCCTTTTACTGTGCTTTGTATCAGAGTTCTTAACAAGATTAATAAATCACCCCAGTCTTAATTTTTAAAAGACTTTTAAAATATGTGTTTTCATTATAAGGAACAAAGGGGGAGATTGTTGAGTCCTATAGACACACACACACACACACACAATTTTTTCTTCACTGTTAAATGTGAGCTGCAGGCTTCTAGCAACCACTTTTATGAATTCATACAAAAAACTAGGAGCATACTAGGAACTTGAAAAGGAAGATTGTAAGATTATAGCCATCTTTGGTAGGATCTTGGAAGCTGATTGCATTTAAGCCTTGTAACTACTATGTAAATCAAGTGTCCAACTTGGTAAACTCTGAGGTTGGCTTTGTTTTTTAAAGAGCAGATTATAATAGTTTTGTCTGGGAAAGTGATTTAAACGGCCTCTTCGTTAAGCCAAACGTGTGATTTAGGGTAGAGGGAGGCTGCCAAGCGCGTCGGGTAAGCAGGGGCCCCACGCTCGGCCCCGCCCAGGTAACGCTGCCTTCCGGGCTTTGTTAACTCGCGCGCGCTGCGTCGCCAACTCAGCGGCGGGCAGGGGGCGGAGCCGCAGGGCGGGGCGGTGCGCGTTGATGTGACGTCCCTGCGCGCGCCGCTTTCTGTTGCCGGGCGCAATGGCGGATACGCTGGAGTCCTCGCTGGAGGACCCACTGCGGAGCTTTGTGCGAGTTTTGGAGAAGCGGGATGGTACAGTGCTACGACTACAGCAGTATAGCTCCGGTGGCGTGGGTTGCGTTGTGTGGGACGCTGCCATTGTCCTTTCTAAATACCTGGAAACGCCCGAGTTTTCTGGCGACGGGGCCCACGCGCTGAGCCGGCGGTCGGTGCTGGAGCTGGGTTCGGGCACCGGGGCCGTGGGGCTCATGGCTGCTACCCTCGGGTAAGAGCTGGCGGGCGGGCGGGATGTGGGGGGTGCCTACACCTCAGTCGACGTTATTTTATAGGGCTGATGTTGTAGTCACCGATCTTGAGGAATTGCAAGACTTGCTGAAGATGAATATTAATATGAACAAGCATCTTGTCACTGGTTCTGTTCAAGCCAAGGTACTGAAATGGTTTGTATGGCCTTTCAGCTTGTTTTAAGATAAACAATTGAAATATTTGTTTGGCATTTTTAAGGGGGGAAGAAATAGAAGGCTTTCCTTCTCCACCCGACTTCATACTGATGGCCGACTGCATATACTATGAAGAGGTAAGTATCCAGTGAGCGAAGTCTCTTCACTTCAAAAACAAAAAATATATTCTTTTTTAAATAGTCTTTGGAGCCATTGCTGAAAACTCTAAAAGATATCAGCGGATTTGAAACTTGTATTATATGTTGTTATGAACAACGAACAATGGGGAAAAATCCAGAAATTGAGAAAAAATATTTTGAGGTAAGTATTAAGTACTCTATTATCTTTGTAGTGTTTTATGTATCTGTCACTCTTCTTCCCCTAGTGATCACCCAAACCCTTATATGGGCACAAATCTATCACATTGTGAGTGACTCCTTTTGAGGGTACATCTATATAGGCCTGCAGTTTTGTCTGCTGGAAGGACTACTTTGGTTTAATGAGAAAGCAGGTATATGACTGCCTCAGGTAACAAATACTAAAATGTTTGTTTATTTTCATGTTTTTCTTGAATATGAAAAATGTTCATGAACTTTTGAAATGATGCATAATGAAAATTTCGTACTGTTAAACAGCTTTTATTGGGGTAAAGCATATGTAAAATGCATATGTATCAGTCAAGTGCTGAGCTTAATTTTTCATATGTATACACCCAAGTAACTACTTACCAACATAAAGATAGAGGACATTTTCAGGATCTTGGAAGGTTTGCACACTGCCCTTTCCCAGGCAATACTCAAAAGGTAACCACTGACCAGGCGCGGTGGCTCACGCCTGTAATCCCAGCACTTTGGGAGGCCGAGATGGGCAGATCATGAGGTCAGGAGTTCGAGACCAGCCTGGTCAACATGGTGAAACCCTTTCTTTACTAAAAATACAAAAATTAGCTGGGTGTGGTGTCGTTTGCCTGTAATCCCAGCTACTCAGGAGGCTGAGGCAGGAGAATCACTTGAACCCAGGGAGGTGGAGGTTGCAGTGAGCCAAGATCGCACCACTGCACTCCAGCCTGGGTGACAGAGTGAGACTCTCAAAAAAAAAGTAACCAGCATTCTGACTTCTGTCACCCACAGGTCAGTTCATATTATTGAATTTGAAGTATGTCTCTTTTAAATTTATAGCTCCTTCAGCTAGATTTTGACTTTGAAAAAATTCCTTTGGAAAAACATGATGAAGAGTATCGAAGTGAAGATATTCATATTATATACATCAGAAAGAAAAAATCGGTAAATAACATTCTCAGTTCTTCATTCTCCAAGGAGGTTTCATCAGCTGGACACTATTTCAGGGCATATGTGTGGTATGGGCGTTGATTTTGATGTGGAGAAACAGCTCTAATGATTCACTGGACTCAGGCAGTAACTTCATTGTCAAGATAATTTAATCTATCTTGCCTTGGGTTTTTGCTCTAAAGCCAGGCTTTTTTTTTTTTTTTTTTTTTTTTTCTCGTATTTTTTAAGTAGAGACACGTTTCACCGTGTTGCCTAGACTGGTGTCGAACTCCTGGGCTCAAGTGATCCGCCCACTTCGGCCTCCCAAAGTTCTGAGATTACAGGCATCAGCCACCATACCTGGCCAGGCTTCGCTTTTAAAGGCCTTTTCCAGCTTCTCCATAGGCGTAAATTGTATAGCTCTATAATTGGGTATTACCTCAGACAAGTTATTAGCTATTTATAAGTTTCTTTTATCTCTGTGAGATTTTAAAATGCCTGCTCTTACCTTTGTGAACTTTTCCTTATTAAAAATTGTTTACAGGAAATGAAATACAACAAGGCAGATGAGTCCATAAAAGATAAATGCACTCAATTAAGTAGAATTTATGTATTTTCCCGCTTCTTGGTGCATGTTTTACCCTGTATAACAATCACATTTTATGCAGGTTGCCTCAGTGACACCTAGGGTTTGAGCCTGTAGAAAGAGGGAAGAATTGTACTTCATCCTTTTTTTTTTTTGAAATAGGGTCTCACTCTGTCATCCAGGCTGGAGTACAGTGGTGCAATCTCGGCTTGCTGCAGCCTCTGCCTTGCAGGCTCAAGAAGTGATCCTCCCACCTCAGCCTCCTGAGTACCTGGGACCATAGGCATGCACCACCATGCCCAGCTAATTTTTGTATTTTTTTTGTTGTTGTTGAGACAGGGTTTTGCCATGTTGTCCAGGCTGATTTTGCACTCCTGGACTCCAGTGACCTGCCCACCTCGGCCTCCCAAATTGTTGGGATTACAGGTGTGAGCTGCTGCGCCTGGCCTTTCATCTATTTTTGTATTTCCAGCACCTTTGGTATATGTGACTAGTGTAAGGCAGGGAGATGATTAGTTTTATGAATTAAGGATGCTAGATTCAATAAGCCCACACTTTTTCTATCATCTTTGCTTTGATTATGTTTGTGGTAAAGTTTTCTGATTATATGAATTCTAGTCAAAAGCAAATAAAACTTAGGGAACAGAAGTAGGTGTTAGGACTAAATCTAAGTAAAAAGGCAGCAGCGGGATTATTCAGATTAACATTTATGTGGCATGGTGCCACAGATACAAAAAAAACTGTTTTGTGCTTTAAGGGATCTAGTGTTAACTGAAGCTGTTGTGCAGTTTTAAAAGTAGAATTTTTTGGAGGCAGAAAGATTTTGTGTTTCCTAAATATAGAGGCTTTTTTTTTTTTTTCGGCCAAAAAAAAAAACTCTTATTTTTTAGTTGATGTAACTCACATACCATAAAATTCACGCTTTTAAGGTGTACAATTTGGTGGTTTTTAGTATATTCACATAGTTGTGTAAATTACCACTTTCTAATTTTTAATGATTTCACCCCCCAGAGAAGCCTCTTACCCATTAGCAGTCACTCCCTGTTACCCCCGTCCCCAGCTGCTGGCAGCCACTAATCTCTATGGATTTGCCTATTCTGCACATGTCATATGTAACAAGTCACATACTGTGTGGCCTCTTGTGACTGTCTTCTTTCACTCAGCACAGTATTCTCGAGCCTTATCTACATTGTAGCACACATTAGCACTTAACTCCTTTTTGTGGCTGAATAATATTCCTTTATGTGGCTGTACCACACCTTATCCATCCATTGATGAGATGAATAATGCTGCTATGGACGTTCATCTACAAATTTTTGTGTGAACATGTTTTCAGACCTCTTGAGTATATACCTAGAGGAGAACTGCAAGGTTATATGGGAACTCTGTTTAACTTTTTGAAGACTTGCCAAACTGTGTTCCTAATCTACCATACCATTATACGTTCTCACTAGCAGTGTATAAGGGTTCCAGTTTTCTCCACATTTTTACCAACATTTGTTAATTATACCCATCTCACTGGGTATGAGATAGTCTCTAAACTGTGGTTTTCATTTCTCTAATGACTAATGATGTTGGGTATCTTTTCTGTATTTAGAAGAAATGCTTGGCCCATTTTCAGATTGACTTATTTGTCTTTTTACTTTGAGTTGTGAGAGTTCCTTATACATTCTGAATACTAAACACTTACAGATGCATTATTTGTGAATATTTTCTCCCATTCTGTGGGTTGTCTTTTCATTTTCTCAATAGTGTGTCTTGTATTTTCTTAATTTATTATTTTCTTATTTTTCTTTTGAGACAGAGTCTCGCACTGTCACCCAGTCTGGAGTGCAGTGGCATGATCTTGGCTCAGTGCAACCTCTGCCTCCCAGGTTCAAGTGATTCTCCTGTGTGAGCCTCCCAAGTAGCTAGGACTAAAGGCATGTGCCACGACGCCCAGCTAATTTTTTTGTATTTTTAGTAGAGATTGGGTTTCACTAGGTTGGCCAGGCTTGTGTCGAACTCCTGGCCTCAAGTGCTCTGCCACCTCAGCCTCCCAAAGTGCTGGGATTACAGGTGTGAGCCACCACACCCGGCCTATGTTGTGTCTTTTGAAGCACATATATTTTAATTTTGATAATGTCCAATGCATCTGTTCTTTCTTCAGTTGCTTGTTAGGTGTCAGCAAAGAACCATCTATAAACATGCATGGTTGTTCACTTGAATTGCATGTAGCCACTGTTATACTAGGCATACTAGGCATTATGAGGCATATTAGGCATTATTAAATACCCAGTAAATAGTTTGTGGTAAATCAATCTTTTAAGTTTCCTTTTTTTTTGTTATAGAAATTTCCATCGTGAAGCCTTTAATCATCTTACCCAAGGCTCTAACAACCTGGGTAAACTAAAGATGTGAATAGAGCATGTGAATACAGCATGGGAAGATTGTGTTCACAGATTTTTTTTTCCGGCACGTCCTTAGAGATCCGATGTATAGATGATGACCACCAGGGGCTGTCTGCAATACGAAAAATTCCTGCTTGCCTGCCTGCCTGCCAATGGCCCTGAATCCAGCTTAGGTTACTTAGTTCAGCATCAAGTTCTTCTTAAATGTTGGGAATCAGTTATTCAAATAAAAATTGGTATTGAGGCGAGGCTGAAATCTGCCAAAAACAGCCAACATGATTTGACTGGACCTTTTACAGGAAGCTAGAGATAAATTTCTGAAGAGAACTATCTGCTATTATATAATAATGTTTTAAATTCAAACTAGTAAATTTTAGTTTGTCTTCAGAGTTTAAAAGGTTTTCATTTTGTACATAATTATACAATATTTATCATTTGTATTTTCCACTTCATTTCTTTTAAAATATCTTTAATACTGAAATGTTCTTTTAATTTTAAAAAGAACTGAGATATTGTCTTGTATACTTATATTAGCCAAAGTTTTCTTTTCCTCCACCATACATATCTATGTGATTTAATCAGTAAATTGTACTGTAATGAGTTGCTAAGAAGACAAATCAGAAGATTGGAGGAACAAAAGATATCTTTACAGATTTTTCATTTGAGCATGGAGTGAGAATAGAAAGACCAGTTTCAGGCTTATGCACTTACGTGGCTCATGCACTTTATGTATATGTTCCAGGAAAATCTGGCTTAAAAATACTGGTATTGTTTACATGAAGCAGTGAAAGGTTTTTGAATAACTACAAATGTAGTTCTATATGTATATACCAAATGAATTTCTGTTCTGTGTCTCTCTGTTTTATGTTATGAAGCCATTCGCTCATATACAATAATCTGTCAAGGACTTTAATCATACTTGTTCCAAAGAGTAGTAACCGGATGGAATTCTGGTATTTATAGGCATTGGTGCTAGATGGTACATTTTATGTGTTAAAATAAACATTGTTTTTGAGACCTTGTGACTGTGAATTTCAGAAATACCTTTG